ACAGCCCCCAGGTAAGGGCCAGCTTCAATTATCGCTACATGAGTGTTTCCAGCAGTGAAGAGGAGCTATTTTCTGACCAGAGCGTTCAGGCCTGGGTGTGTGGACCAGGTCTGAATGAGAAGGTTAGACTGAGTCAATGGGTAGTACTTCCCAGCAGGCCTCAGTCATTTCCTATACAGAGATGCATGACTTTTAACTGGGTGTGGTTTATGGTTCAATCCTGGGGGAAACCACAAACCTACTTTTAAGACTTTTACTTATGTAGTATGAGGAATGACCACTGCAACTCTAAAGTTTTTAAGTAAAAGCCAAAAAACTTCCTTTCAAGGGTGCTATAGATGTGAAAGTTTAGGCGAAATGACTTAGGAAAGCTGTTTTGATATTTTAGGATGCCCGTTACCTTATTAAGAAGTCTTGTACAAAATAAACCTGTGTAACCCACCCTTTGCCAAGTTGATTAGGGAGACCTTGTCTTACTAGGTAAAACAGTGTTAACCTTTGCAATCCCATTTGCATCCCCTGTCGCTGCCTCCCACAGCACCCACAGCAGATTACTCCTGTGCTCTGCAGAGTGAGACAATGCTGGTCTTCCAGGAGACAGGCAGGGGTGCTTCCTGTAAAGGTGTCTGAACCTTTACAGAGAGTGTGTAAGCAGAGGTGTCTCCCCTCTCTGCTTTCGCCTTATTGCTTCTACTCTCTAGTGTATGTTTTAGCCAGGAAATTTTATTTGGGTTTGAATTCAACCCCAGAATATAACCAACAGTGTTTCTTTGCCATGAAGTGGTAAATTATGTTTCTCTCTAAAGGCAACTGAGGTTTAAAATATATTTCCTCCCTTCGAAGAAGGAGCACTAACCCCAGATCTCATTGCTTTCTTCTTTCCCTAACTCCCATCCAGAGAAAAGAGGTAGGAGGAAAGTGATCTTGTAACTGTTTGCACGTGCTAACCTATGAGATGTTGGTGATGGCACATCTGGGTATTACTGCTTGGGACATGTTGTTAGGGTAAGTGCTGTTCTTGCAGCTGCTAGTAGAGATGGCTGATTTTCTGGGGTATGAGTCTTTGACAGCCACCTTAGGGTGTTGTTGGGATGTTGGCATGTCAGAATTATAGAGGGGGAGAGATTTAAACTTAGTCTCTAATGCCAGTTACATGTTTACTCCTTTCTTTTCTCCAGTAATCCCAAAGTTCTATTAAGGCAGTGGTTTATTAGCATGGGCCCAGGAGCCTGACTGCGTTGGTTCAAATCCCAGCTCTGCCACTTAAGTAAAAGCTTTGTGACCTTGGGCAGGTTACTTAACGTTTCAGTTCCTCATTTTCCTCGCCTGTCAAATGGTAATGATAGTGCCTACCACATGGGAGACTGAATGAGTTAATACTTACAAAGCAAATAGAACACAGCATGTGTTGTTATTATAATTTTAGTATTATCATTTTTAGCATTCATTCTCAATTGACCTGTTTTGTTTACTCTATTCCCCAACAAGTATGTACATTTAAGAATAGGCATAAAAGTGGCCAGGCGCGGTGGCTCACACCTGTAATCCCAGCACTTTGGGAGGCCGAGACTGGTGGATCACGAGGTCAGGAGATTGAGACCATCCTGGCTAACATGGTGAAACCCCGTCTCTACTAAAAATACAAAAAAAATTAGCCAGGTGTGGTGGCAGGAGCCTGTCATCCCAGCTACCCGGGAGGCTGAGGCAGGAGAATGGCGTGAACCCGGGGGGCGGAGCTTGCAGTGAGTCGAGATTGCGCCACTGCACTCCAGCCTGGGCGACAGAGCAAGACTCTGTCTCAAAAAAAAAAAAGGCATAAAAGTAAAAGAATCAAGGACATAGAGTTTAACATTAGAACTGAAGTGAGTAAAAAGACTGGACGCACATTTGGTCCAAGAGGCATTGCTTTATTGCTCTGGTTAAGGCTCAGACTTGGTAGTAGGCTTAGAAAAGAACTGAAGACAAGAAAAAGGGAGGGAGGAGGGCGCAGTGTGTTGCATGGTTTGTCCTTGTTGAGGAGGAAAGCAAATGCTAGGACTACATTCTCAGGAAAAACCAAACTTGTGCTAGCACCTCAGAGGAATTCTGTGTGGGGCCTGCCTCTGCTTTGACCTGGCAGTTGCAGGACACTTAGCCAGCTGCTGCCCTCTCCCATCCCCCACTTTTGACTTCTCACATACCCTTTTATGTTGTCACTGCTGCCTCAGAGCAACACCCAACTCTAGAATAAGGATTCTTAATATGGAGCCCGAGAACCCTAGGAGGAATCTATGAAATGAGCGTGAGAAGGTCTCTATTAATACCTGAAATTACAGGCAAAAGTTTGTGTACATGTTAGCAGGTATCTTTTGTGGCAAGAGAGTCCATGGCTTTTATGAGATTCTCAAAGGGCTGACAGACATAAAAATGTTAACCATTGCTATAGGAGACAGTTTAAACTCAGTAATAACAGCTGCCATTTATTGAGTATTTACGAGTGAGGCACTGAGTTAAGCTTTTACATGAACATCTTTTTAGTCCTCACAGCAACCCTGTGAGGTTAGTACTGTTGTTAGTACTGTTAGCACTGAGGTTAGTACTATTCCTATTTTACAGATGAGGACACTGAAGTTGGGTATCTTTCCAAGATCACAGAGCTAGTAAAACAAGGATTTAAGTGTAGGGCTGTTTTCTACATTCAGCATTTCAGCTCTCAGCCCCAACAATGTTCTGCCTCTTCTTGTGGACATTCAAAGTCCTCCAGAGTTTACCCTTGGACCCACCTTCCTAATCTGATTCCCTTTTCCTCATTTCTTAAATCCTTTGTTCCAACCAAACTGATTTCTTTGGTGCTCTAATTCTTCCTTATTTTTGGTTCTCCTGCTTTTGTTTGAGCCTCTCACCTGATCAGGTGTGCCCGCTCTCTTGCTTTCTGCCTATACAAATCCCATGCATCCTTCCATGTTTACCTCCATCCCCACTCTGCTGAGCGTGTTATTGCTAACCCTGTGACCAGGCTGCACGCCATAATTCTGTTCCACAGAACTCCAGTCACAACTATCACTCCTTCAGTTCTTTGACTATATCCATGTACTACTGGGTGGCATCTCTCCCACATTGCCCTGAACTCTTTTCCTGATATTTAACTTAATTTTTCTCCCCAAGTAAATTGTAAATTCCTGGAAGTGGGACGGCTAGTATTTCAGGAGCAGTCACCAAAGCTCTGCCATGTTTCTCACCTGTGTTCTCTTCTGATACTGTTCAACAGCTTTGAAATAGGTAAGGTGCTTACCATTTCGCTGGTCAGGATGCTAATTCTTAGAAAGGTCAAGTAACTTACAGCTGCTGTTACCACAGATTCAAGGCGAAGTCTGCCTAAGTCCAAAGCTGCTTCTGCTGCCACATGCTACCTCCCTGCCAGCACCTCCCACCCCTGTATGCAGGGTCAAGCAAGAGGTAACAGTTTCTTCCTTTTTTCCCCTCTTTCATGAGATCATTTTGCTCCTTTCTGTGTCTCCAGTGATAATAGAGTGACATCCTTCAGAGACCTCATTCATGACCAAGATGAAGATGAGGAGGAAGAGGAAGGCCAGAGGTGAGTCTTCTAGAGGGGGTCAGGGGGACAGTTGCTGATTTGAACCTCACGGCTCTGACTTAAGGAGCAGGTAGGTAGGGCATGTGGTCCTTCCCTCCCGTTTGTTTCATGTTAGAGGTGTATTTTGTACACAGGTTTTATGCTGGGGGCTCAGAGAGAAGTGGACAGCAGATTGTTGGCCCTCCCAGGAAGAAAAGTCCCAACGAGCTGGTGGATGATCTCTTTAAAGGTGCCAAAGAGCATGGAGCTGTAGCTGTGGAGCGAGTGACCAAGAGCCCTGGAGAGACCAGTAAACCGAGAGTGAGTATAAGGGTCATTGTCTGTGCCCACAGCCCTTAAATGTGTATGAACTTGTCCCTTATAGCCATTTGCAGGAGGTGGCTACCGCCTTGGGGCAGCACCAGAGGAAGAGTCTGCCTATGTGGCAGGAGAAAAGAGGCAGCATTCCAGCCAAGATGTGAGTGCATCCACCTTCCCATGAGGGAAGCTCCCTGGTAACTGTTTACTCCCTGTCATCACAGGTTCATGTAGTATTGAAACTCTGGAAGAGTGGATTCAGCCTGGATAATGGAGAACTCAGAAGCTACCAAGACCCATCCAATGCCCAGTTTCTGGAGTCTATCCGCAGAGGGTGAGTGAAAAAGCCCTCCTGTAGGTCCCAAATGTGGACCTCAGCATGGCCTTTTCTTCCACAGGGAGGTGCCAGCAGAGCTTCGGAGGCTAGCTCACGGTGGACAGGTGAACTTGGATATGGAGGACCATCGGGACGAGGACTTTGTGAAGCCCAAAGGAGCCTTCAAAGCCTTCACTGGCGAGGGTCAGAAACTGGGCAGGTAAGGGGCAGCACAGGTTAGAGCCAGACTCTGCTTGTGTTCTGATGCCATCCTCTCTCCTCAGCACTGCCCCCCAGGTGTTGAGTACCAGCTCTCCAGCCCAACAGGCAGAAAATGAAGCCAAAGCCAGCTCTTCCATCTTAATCGACGAATCAGAGCCTACCACAAACATCCAAATTCGGCTTGCAGACGGCGGGAGGCTGGTGCAGAAATTTAACCACAGCCACAGGTACCTTGCATTGTGTGGCCTAGCTTATTCTAGGCACTGCTCACCGCTTCCCCAACTCCTGCAGGATCAGCGACATCCGACTCTTCATCGTGGATGCCCGGCCAGCCATGGCTGCCACCAGCTTTATCCTCATGACTACTTTCCCGAACAAAGAGCTGGCTGATGAGAGCCAGACCCTGAAGGAAGCCAACCTGCTCAATGCTGTCATCGTGCAGCGGTTAACATAACCGCCCAGCCAGCTGCCTGGCCTCCCTCCTGTGTTTCCCATGGCCAGTGGCCATGCCCCATGGGGATCGCCCCTCCTGCCCCCTTGTGCACACCCAGCAGTCCAGTGCAACGTCTCCTCCATAGCTCTGGGTTCTTAGATCTTGGTTGGACGTTTGTTTTCTCCTTAGTTGCATTTCCTGGGTTTTTGTGATGATCAATGGACTTTAATGAAAAAAAAAATAAAAACAACCAAAAAAATTGAAGGAATATCACCAGCATGTTGTACGGAAACTCTCCCACTGAAGCAGGCTTTAATTGCTTTAAAATTATATTTATCTTGGGGCCTGTGGGAGGAAACTTCCTTCCATCTTCTCTGCATAAAAACTTGTGGCACACAATGCTTATTCACTAGTGTGTCCCACCCGCCAGCCCCACAGATGACTGGAGGAAGGAGGGGAAATGTGTAGAAAGAGGCTTCGCCACCACTTGTTCCCACGAGAATATGTCACTTGCCCAGATAAAACTGGGCGGCAGCCAGAGTTCCCTGAAGTGGGAAGTCAGAGCTCCATGCACACAGTGTCTTCAGAAGGTGAAAATAAATATTTCCCTGTGCTCCTTTTACTCAACCCCTGGGGTATCTAATCTTGCCAGGTCTTGGCCAGTTGAGATTCTGTTCCACCTGCCTGCCTGGCCCTTTCCTCCATTACCATCCAGACTGCTCGCCTCCTGGGGATTCTCAGGGGCTCCATTATGGCTTGATTTACTCCACGTGCAGAAGTCTTGAGTGGACCTAGGAGGTAGGTGGGATATTTTTTTTCACTAGGATACAGCTCATGCCAACCCATCCTAAGTGAGTTCAGAATCAGGGTATCTTGCCCTATAAGATAAACAGTCAAAATGCCACCGAGCTGTTCACTAGTGATGTGTGGCAAATCAAATCAACTGTTGAAGAAGGGGTGAGTTTTCTGTGCTACAAGCACCTGTCACTGTTGGTACTTGCAGGAGGCTTCTGCTGGGTATGTTTTGGAAGTGAGTGTCACTACTTGGCTTTGCTTAGCAGGTTCTGCTTCACACTTGTTCTTTGACCTGCTGACTTGTGACTTGCAGAAACATAGGCAGTAGTCCTAGCCTGGTAAAGACCCTCCACCACCCCTATAAGTTTGATTGCTATGCAGGTTTGGGAGAGGAGGCCTATTGGGCTCTTGGATGGAACCCTTTCCCGTATTAAACAAACCAGAGACAGAATCAGTGCTGACTCAGGATCTCCTGGTTTGGAATCGTAATGTGCCTCAATCCTCTTTCCAAGCAGGCCTCACCAGTCTCTTTCTCTTTCCTGCTTCACCCCTGCAATGAGCCAAGAACCAACACTACATCCACCTAGAACTGCAGAAGGGCTTGTGGTTTCAACCAAGACCCATCCTGAGCAAGGGACTTGGCTTGGTGCTTTTGATCCCAAAGTTCCCACACCGGCAGTGGCCTGCTGGGGCAATGGCATCTGTCACGGTGTTTTCTCCAGCAGGTGGAGATTATGGAACCTACATATGGGTCTGGAAAAACTGTACACTGTTGTCACCTTGACCATTAAAAACCAGAATGAGGACAATGGAGTTTTGTACTTTCTAATGGGTTGCTTTG